GCTTATTAATTGAGCTGTTATAATGAAAACATAACATCATTTTTATAATAGCCAGAAAAGTGATCAACAAAAATTAAGTGATTAAGGGTAACACTCCCTATGATATGGAAACATATCTGCCAAAATGTTCCTTTATTAAATGCTCCTTTATAAGAGTAAAATACATCTTAAGTATATACTATTTTTGATTTCTAAATTATACCCCAATAAAGCTGGAAAAGAAAAAATAAAACATTATTTGATTGTATAAATTTATTGTATTTTTATACATTAAATACATATTTCATAATTTTATTAAAACATAATGCTTATTTTGTGTTAATCTGTATTATATAATATGCACTATTAGTTTAAATAAATTATATGTTAAATAAATGGCTTATCTGATTACACTTTTTTTTGCCAAAATATTTGGGAAACATAAAAAGAACACTAAAGAGAATAATTAGTTATAATTCACAAACCAGAATTTCACATAAATAAAATCATATTTTGTGGGTCTTTTTATTAGAATGTTGAAGGGATAACAGATGTAAAGGCCAAGATAAACAATAAGATGGACAAATTGACACTGCAATTAAATATTGCAATTTATAATGATAATTGAATTAGTTAACCTGATAGCATTTTTAAAAAACTTGTGAGCACAATACTTGCATTATGATAGTTATTCTTTACTTAGCATTATGAAATAACCTTTTGCTTCTTGATGCCCTAACACTTAACAAAGCCTAAGTATAAAAAACAAAAATGGGATATGTAGAAAACTTTTTTAATCTCAAAAAGATGCTTAAATATCAATTAGATTGAGCTTTAGTTTTGTAAGAAAATAGATGTCATAGCTATTTTTATTACTTATGAAATATTAAGTATGCATAATATATTAATTGCAGTTAATGGAAGTAAATATTCCACAGAAGACAATATTTGAGGTCCTCTGTGGGCTAAAAGATGAACCTAACTGCTCTCAAGGGAGATCGACTACAGATAAGAGTTAGGAGGCTACTGAGAAATCCAAAGGCGACTTCCAGAAATCTTTCATGGTCTATAATACAGCAGAGATGTGGCCTGGACTTTGCTTTGTTCCCAGGAGATCAAATCTTTTGAGGTCAAAACAAAGAAACTTGAAATATTGTAGATATAAGTATGACCAGGGGGAACCCAGATACCAGAATCTAACTCATAATATCCAATGTGTCATATATTTACCTATTTTCTCTTTAAATTTTTTTTTAACTTCTAGCTCAACATTATTGAAGAGGAATAAATTTTTTTTGAACTTCTAGTTCAACATTATTGAAGAGGAATATAATGTATTTCCACATCTTCCAAAGGTTTCTGGCATTCCATTTTTATTTCCTGAAATTAATTATCATTCTACCAAAATATCTTTAAAAGAACAAAAAGGAGAGTGGAAGAAGGAGAGAGAGAAAGGACGAGACATGAACCACACAATGGTCACAGAGTTTGTCCTCCTGGGCCTTTCTGATGATCCTGACCTTCAGATTGTGATTTTTCTCTTTTTATTTATCACGTATATATTAAGTGTTACTGGAAACCTGACTATCATCACCCTAACCTTTGTGGACTCCCATCTGCAGACACCTATGTATTTCTTCCTCCGGAACTTCTCTTTCTTAGAAATCTCATTTACAACCGTATGCATCCCCAGATTTCTGGGGGCAATTATCACCAGGAATAAGACTATTTCCTATAACAACTGTGCAGCCCAACTCTTTTTCTTTATCTTCATGGGGGTGACTGAATTTTACATTTTAACTGCCATGTCCTATGACCGCTATGTTGCCATCTGCAAGCCCCTTCATTACACATCCATCATGAACAGGAAACTCTGCACTCTACTTGTGCTGTGTGCCTGGCTAAGTGGGTTTCTGACCATTTTCCCACCCCTTATGCTTCTCCTCCAGCTGGATTACTGTGCTTCCAACGTCATTGATCACTTTGCATGTGACTATTTTCCCCTCTTACAACTATCTTGTTCAGATACATGGCTCCTAGAAGTAATTGGTTTTTACTTTGCTTTGGTTACTTTGCTGTTCACTTTGGCATTAGTGATTTTATCTTACATGTACATTATCAGGACCATTTTGAGAATCCCGTCTGCCAGTCAAAGAAAAAAGGCTTTCTCCACTTGTTCTTCTCACATGATTGTCATTTCCATTTCTTATGGAAGCTGTATATTCATGTATGCTAATCCATCTGCAAAAGAAAAGGCATCATTGACAAAAGGAATAGCTATTCTCAATACATCTGTTGCCCCCATGCTGAACCCCTTCATTTACACTCTGAGAAACCAGCAAGTAAAACAAGCCTTCAAAAATGTGGTCCACAAAGTTGTGTTTTATGCAAATCAATGAATTTTTGGTCAAAAATAAAGAGCACTTTAAAA